CTGAGTGTCATCTGCTTGGTCTACGAGCTCAGCTTTCTGATGCCATTTATTTGTCGAGGGTCTTTGTGCAGTGGATTTTCTCACTGTCTGGATGTGGCGGGTGCAGCTGGGGGTGGGGGGTTCTTTGACTTTTTGTTTTTTTTGACTACAAAGACCTAGAAGAGGAGAGCCTGGGGTTTTTAACTTGTTCCACTGGCCCGAGAAGGCCGATGGGTTCATGTTCATGGCCGGCTGGGGTTCCTGTTGGGCATGTTTTGAGTTGTGCAGACACTTAATGCCTCAGGATCCATCGGGTCATCAGGGAGCAGGTGCCGAGTCTGCTCTTGCTTCTGCTGGGCTGGGCTCTGATTCTCCACTAAAGCTTGTCACCCAGAGGTTCAGTTCACACAGGCAGAGCAGGGTCGATGGATGGTCGTCCTAGGTGTCCCCAGGCTTGGCGGCTTCCTCTGGCTGCCACGTAGGGAGCACACTGAAGACAGTGGGGGTGAAGCAGGGCTAAGACAAGGCACACCTGTCGACAGGACTAGCAAGGGGACGCAGGGGTGGAGAGAGGAGTCGGGGTCTTGTGGGGCTTGGGGCCTGAGTGATGCTAGGATGGAGCTGCGTTTACTGAGATGGGGGCTGAGGGTGCAGTGGGATGGGGCTGGAGGTCTGGTTTGGGTGCCCATCAGCATTCTGTGCAGATGCGCTACAGCTGTTCGGGCCTCTGCAGGAGGGCTGCATCCTGGGCTCCGACTGCAGTCAGCAGCATAGAGCTGGGGTCTCAGGCCTCGAGGCTGGAGGTCACCAGGGAGGCATGGGGCAGGAGGGAATCAGCCCTGAGTCCCAGGGTGTCATAGTTAGGAAGCAGGGCTACAAGAGAGGCAGGGAGGGACCTGCAGTCTGTGGGAAGACCCCAGGGGAGATGCCTGGCCCACAGGGAGCACCCTCCTACGCGCTTGTTTTCTGCAGGGGCCCACCACGGGCCCACCATGTGGGCTGGCACCAACTCAGGCTCTGTGTTCGCCTATGCACTGGAGGTGCCGGCAGCAGCAGTGGGTGGTGAGAAGCGGCCTGAGCAAGCGGTGGAGGCCGTGCTGGGCAAGGAGGTGCAGCTGATGCACCGGGCGCCTGTGGTGGCCATTGCCGTGTTGGACGGGCGTGGCCGCCCACTGCCCGAGCCCTACGAGGCCTCACGGGACCTGGCGCAGGCACCTGACATGCAGGGTGGTCACGCTGTGCTCATCGCATCTGAGGAGCAGTTCAAGGTGAGCCACTGTGGGCTGTGGGGGACTCTGGGAGGCTTTGTGCTCACCAGCCACCTGCTGTCAGGTGTTCACACTGCCCAAGGTGAGCGCGAAGACCAAGTTCAAGCTGACGGCCCATGAGGGCTGTCGTGTGCGCAAGGTGGCACTGGCCACGTTTGCCAGTGTGGCCTGCGAGGACTATGCTGAGACCTGCCTGGCCTGCCTCACCAACCTGGGTGACGTCCACGTCTTCTCGGTGCCTGGCCTGCGGCCCCAGGTGCACTATTCCTGCATCCGGAAGGAGGACATCAGCGGCATCGCTTCGTGCGTCTTTACGCGCCATGGCCAGGGTGAGGCGGGGCAGAGGCCGAGGAGGCCTTCCTAACTGCACTCCTCATTCTTCTGCCCACCCAGGCTTTTACCTGATATCCCCATCAGAATTTGAACGCTTCTCCCTAAGTGCCCGGAACATCACAGAGCCGCTCTGCTCTCTGGACATTAACTGGCCCCGCGATGCCACCCAGGCCAGGTGTGTGGAGGGGCAGCTCCTAGCCTGGGGGACTATGGTCCCCATCATGGCCCCATCTCTGCAGTTACAGGATCCGAGAGTCACCCAAGCTGAGCCAGGCTAACGGGACCCCAAGCATCCTGCTGGCCCCACAGAGCCTTGATGGAAGCCCTGATCCAGCCCACAGCATGGGACCTGGTGAGGGGGGCATGAAAGGGGTCCAGACCCTGCCTGGTAGGGGCTGATGACTTGCTCCCTGTAGACACCCCGGAGCCACCCGAGGCTGCACTCTCACCCATGTCCATCGACTCAGCCACCAGTGCTGACACCACGCTGGACACGACAGGGGACGTCACAGTGGAAGATGTGAAGGATTTCCTGGGGTGAGGCTGGTGGGCAGGTCCACAGGGGGGGCCCCCACCCCTGAGCACCATCCCCATCTCGCAGCTCCTCTGAGGAGTCAGAGAAGAACCTGAGGAACCTGGCAGAAGACGAGGCCCACGCCTGTGCCATCCTGATCAAATGAGGTGCTGCAGGGGTGGGGCCCTGGTCCTCACCATTCTGCTGATACCTCTTCTCTCCCTCTTCCAGGAAGGCCAGAACTATCCCGACCTCCACCTGCCCTGCTCGGAGCTGGAGTGCTGGATCCCTGGCACCTGCCTGGCCCCTTAACATAGAACCACGCCTGCTAACCTGTAGGCTCCACTGGGACCTGCTGTCCTGTCCCGCCTGACCCTGGGCCCTGGAGCAGCACCAGCCCCAGGGTGTGGGCCTGGGACCTGGGCCAGAACTGAGCCCTCCTGCAGGCATTTGGCTGCCCTGGGGGCCCACTGCCTAGGGAAGAGGACAGGTGGGGCCCAGCACCTGTGCCACCTCCCCCCCTCCACACACCATCCTTCCCCCTCACTTTGCAGAGTATTTTTCCTTTTTTTTTTTTTTCTTAAAGACGGAGTCTTGCTCTGTCGCCCAGGCTGGAGTGCAGTGGCCCCATCTCTGCTCACTGCAAGCCCCGCCTTCTGGGTTCCCGCCATTCTTCTGCCTCAGCCTCCCAAGTAGCTGGGACTACAGGCGCCCACCACCACGCCCAGCTAATTTTTTCTGTATTTTTAGTAGAGATGGGGTTTCACCATGTTAGCCAGGATGGTCTCGATCTCCTGACCTCGTGATCCACCCACCTCAGCCTCCCAAAGTGCTGGGATTACAGGCGTGAGCCACCATGCCCAGCCCTGCAAAGAGTATTTTTCTAGCGCCTGGGCTGGACAGTTGTTTCTAAAACTAAACTATTTTGGTACCTGCTTCTGGGCCAGTCCCCAGCCTGTCATGAGTGTGTGTGTGCGGGCATGGATGTGACTGGGAGCTCTGCTGGGCACCCACATCTGGGGCCTAGTCAGGTGTGTGTGTCCGGCGGGGGGGGGGGGCAGGGGGGGGGGTCAAGATGAGTTTCCCTGTAGATTGTACCTTGGGGTTTTTTTCTGTCGTTTTGTTAAAATTAGCGCCATTTTAATATTAAAAATACTGATTTTTAATATTGAAAATAAAAGCATTTAATATCTCTTAAAGGGCATCCACATCTGCTTTATCCCTAGCGGAA